CAGCAAGCACCGCGCAGGGCCGCAAAGGGCCAGGCCCTCGGCGAAGGCCCCGCCCCGCAGGGGGCATGCCGGGAGTTGTAGTGAGTGGGCGCTTCCCTACTACTACTTGTCCCTTCCACTGGGCATTCCCACTTGGAAGAGTGTGATGCGCTGCCAGAGCAGTTTCTCTAGTTCCGTACTCGGAGCTCAAGGTGACAGAGGACTGCGCTTCCAGCCCTGCGCTGCGCATCGCGTCGGTCCCGCGGACCTTTGCCCCGCCTCCTTCCACACCCGTTCCCTTGACAGCTGGGCTGCGCTCCGGGCCGCGGCAAGCCGCGAGCGCGCAGGCGCAGCAGCCCCGCGCCGCGCTAGGCCGGCCTGGAGGGCGGGACAAGCGCTAGAAGCTCCCGGCCGGGGGCGCGCACGTAGGCACGCAGAGGCCGTCACGTGGGTCGCCGAGGCTCGCAAGTGCGCGTGGCCGTGGCGGCTGGTGTGGGGTTGAGTCAGTTGTGGGACCCGGAGCTGCTGACCCAGCGGGTGGCCCACCGAACCGGTGACACAGCGGCAGGCGTTAGGGCTCGGGAGCCGCGAGCCTGGCCTCGTCCTAGAGCTCGGCCGAGCCGTCGCCGCCGTCGTCCCCCGCCCCCAGTCAGCAAACCGCCGCCGCGGGCGCGCCCCCGCTCTGCGCTGTCTCTCCGATGGCGTCCGCCTCAGGGGCCATGGCGAAGCACGAGCAGATCCTGGTCCTCGATCCGCCCACAGACCTCAAATTCAAAGGTAGGCAGAACGGGGACACCCCCGGGTGGGGTGGGGCGCGCGGACCGCTGGCTGTCGGCGGGGGGGCGCGGAGGGCACGTCCGCGGCCCTGGCCCGAGGGAGCGCCCCCTCCCCCACGCCCCGGCGCCTTCCCTTTCCCGGCTGCTTTCTTGCCGCCACCTCGGCCGGCCTGCCCCTTGCTCCGGCCCGCTTCATCCCCTCCCGCCCGCCCTCGCTGCGGTGCGCGCGCCGGCCGGGGCGAGGCGGAGGGGAGCCCGGCCCTGGCGCCGCCGCCGCCGCCATCTTGCGGTCCCGCGGGGGCGCCTCCTGGGCGTCCGGTCCCGCCCGCGCCGCGGTCCGCCTGGGCCCGCGTCCTTGGCCCCAGAGGCCGACGGCGTGCTTCGGCGGGGCGTGGGCGGCTGGGCACCCGAGGGCGTGCGCTCTGGGCTGCGGCGGGGAGTGGGCTCTGGAGGTGGCGCAAGCTGCGTCTGTCGCCCGCTCCCGGCTGTCAGCGGCGCGGGGAGGCTAGGGCACGGCGCGGGACCCCTTGGGAGTGAGAGCCGCCCCCCGACCCCTGCCCCGGCCCGGGGAGAGCTCGCTGCAGCCGGCCCTCGGGTTCCGCGGAGGGCGTCGCTTGTCACCTTTCCGCCAGGTTTAGAACTCGGCCGTCAGGTGTAGGACGCGCCGGGGAGGTGGAGAGTCCTTGGAGGTGCCTGGCGAGGGCTGCCCGGTGCTGTTGGCACGGACCCAGGTGCGTGCGGGCAGGAGCGATGCGTCAGCCGCAATGGAAAGAAGTGTTTTCATTTTTTATTTAGGTACGTGTTTATGTAAAGGTGATGGATGAGTATTTATACGACCAGAACAATACTACACTGTATGAAAATGGTGTAAAAGAAGTAAAAGACATGGTCCCTTCCGGTTGGTAACTTTTTCATACTGTAATTTTAGGCTCCCAGAATGGGAATACTGGTTTATAAAAAATGATTACATGACCATATTAAGTGGATTTTGGAGAGTTTTCATGATACATTCTGAAACTGTTGATTGTATAGTATGGATAAACTGATTGTATAATATGATTGTATAATATGTTTGTATAATTGTATAATATGATTGTATAATATGGACAGTGAGGCAATTTCAGTAATTAAAGCCCTTAGAGGCTTAAATAAAATAGTGCAGTCTTGCTTTTCCATTAATCTCAGGATCCATACTTTTATGATGTTAGTGAAATCTTATGAAGAGATATGTTTTAGTGCTTCAATGACTAAGTTTTTAAAAATAGAACTAAGACTCATTTTTTTTCCCAGAAAGTATTACTCTATTTGTACAAAAATATTTATACAAAAATATTTCTTCAGTACCTACTACACCAGGCATTGTGTTAGTTGCTGGGGATACAGCAGCTAACGAAACAAAGACCTATTCATGGAGCTTACATCAAGTCTGATATTTAAATGTGTTTGAAAAAAACATACAGTAAGGGTAAATTCAAGTGACATCATTTAAAAAATTTGTAATAAGAATGTTTTAGGGCTTTCTTGGATGTAAAAATGTAAAATATTTTTTGAGTGCTTGATACTTATTTCAGGAAGTGTTCAGTGTTGACCTGTGTGACCAAGAGAAATACAATATCAATTTAAAAATCTTTTTCATATATTGCTAATTTGACTGCACTTTCATGCTTTATTGTGGCAGAAGTCTACCTGGAATACTTATGAATTAGAAAATAAATACCGTTTGGTTATACGTACAAAATTTATGAGAGTTCAGGCCCTAGAGTCAGACCTGGTTTGACTTCCCACTTTCATTGCTTTGAGTTATATGACCTTGGACTACTGTTTACCTTCTAAGTTGAATCATTTGTAAACTTGGTATATTAAAATGTAATGAAAGTATCTACTTCATGGACTTGTGAGGGTTAAATAACATAGTTCATACAAAGTTATTGATACATGAGTGCCCAATAAACGCTAGCTGTTCCGTTAGTAGATATTCTGTGTACTATATAGTATTAATATATGTTTTGTATATATGATTACCTTAACATGATGCCACAGATACTCAGCAGCATAACCCTTGTGTAACTGGGAAACAGTTTAATCAGTGATACAACTTAATTAGCTAAAACCTGTTAGAAACATTGAAGGTAGTCATCACCTGCATTGCTGTGGCTACATTGTTTGTGTATTTGAGCAGAGCACCCAGCCTTCCTCATTAGTCTGCACTGCATAGCTAAGAATTTACAAAGACCTTGTCAAGAACTGTGAAGGGACTGAAAATTTAGCCTGCTGCAGTTTTGTAGATGTTGGTAGAAGACATGAGATTTCCTGAGTTAGACAGTGGACATCATTGTTCATGGCACTGCAAGTGGAATGGGCTTTATATTTGTGTTGTTTTCCTTGCCCTCCTCAAGTTCCATGGAGGTGACAGAGGTGTTCGGGTAGATGCTACTCACATAGTGAGTTTGCATCATAACTAGAAACCCTGAGCTTAGAGAACCGGAATCTTTCATAGTGGGCTGCACAGAAACCTACCTGACCTTTGTTCCAGTAGAAGACCTTATCTTGATTATATTGGTCAGTGAACAAACCTGCCCCTCTCCTCAGAAGGGAGGTGTTGTCTTCTAAGACAGTTCACTATTTAATACATTCTTGAAAAGATAGCCTGGGTAAAAACCCCCAGGACTACTTCTTGCAAGATGTGCAGAAATGCTAGAGGCCCATGGAGAATTGTCTCCTAAACACACCTCTGAGTAACTAGCCTAAATGGGGGTCACAGAGTTCATAAATTAATGTTCATGTGCATTGTCTGTTTATTCTTAAGTTACATTTTAGAAGTGTTTTCTGTTTTCTGAAATGCTCTGTGTGATATACTACTGCTTATCCCATATTAAAATTTTATTCTCTTAACAGAAAACAAATACTAAAGTTGATATGCATACTGAGATGTTCAGGAGTGACTATATTGGTGTCTTCAGCTTAGTTTGATGTGCATCAAAAATTAAGTGGATGTCTGGACAGGGCAGATAGATATGCTGCAAAGTAAATACAGCAAAATGTTCATCGTAGAATGTGAGTGATGAGTGTATGAGTGTTTATATAATTTTGTTTTCTCTTTAATTTTTAAACTTTACAGGCCCCTTCACAGATGTAGTCACTACAAATCTTAAATTGCGAAATCCATCGGATAGAAAAGTGTGTTTCAAAGTGAAGACTACAGCACCTCGCCGGTACTGTGTGAGGCCCAACAGTGGAATTATTGACCCAGGGTCAACTGTGACTGTTTCAGGTAGCAAATCATGTTCTGAATTTATGTACATTACAATATAATATATCCTTTTTTTCTTATTTAGTAATGCTACAGCCCTTTGACTATGATCCGAATGAAAAGAGTAAACACAAGTTTATGGTACAGACAATTTTTGCTCCACCAAACACTTCAGATATGGAAGCTGTGGTAAGTATAGAAGAAGAATTTGTTTTGGGAAGTATGTCTCATGTTTGGTTTTGTTTATTTTTAGTGGAAAGAGGCAAAACCTGATGAATTAATGGATTCCAAATTGAGATGCGTATTTGAAATGCCCAATGAAAATGATAAATTGGTAAGTAGGAGAATGTAAAAAAAATTGGGAGCAATCTGAGAATATGTTTCCCATGCCATCTCAGGGTATAACTCCACCAGGGAATGCTCCGACTGTCACTTCAATGAGCAGCATCAACAACACAGTTGCAACACCTGCCAGTTATCACACGAAGGATGACCCCAGGGGACTCAGTGTGTTGAAACAGGAGAAACAGAAGGTTTGTTATAGGGAGTTAACAGACTTAGGAGTGTTAAAAAATTCCCAATATCTTTGTAATGCAGAATGATATGGAACCTAGCAAAGCTGTTCCACTGAATGCATCTAAGCAAGATGGACCTATGCCAAAACCACACAGTGTTTCACTTAATGATACCGAAACAAGGAAACTAATGGAAGAGTGTAAAAGACTTCAGGGAGAAATGATGAAGCTATCAGAAGAAAATCGGCACCTGAGAGTAAGTTCTGTTGGTTGAAAATAAATTGATTGAAAAACCTTTTGTGTGTGTGTTTTTTTTCTAGGATGAAGGTTTAAGGCTCAGAAAGGTAGCACATTCGGATAAACCTGGATCAACCTCAACTGCATCCTTCAGAGATAATGTCACCAGTCCTCTTCCTTCACTTCTTGTTGTAATTGCAGCCATTTTCATTGGATTCTTTCTAGGGAAATTCATCTTGTAGAGTGAAGCATGCAGAGTGCTGTTTCTTTTTTTTTTTTTCTCTTGACCAGAAAAAGATTTGTTTACCTACCATTTCATTGGTAGTATGGCCCACGGTGACCATTTTTTTGTGTGTACAGCGTCATATAGGCTTTGCCTTTAATGATCTCTTACGGTTAGAAAACACAATAAAAACAAACTGTTCGGCTACTGGACAGGTTGTATATTACCAGATCATCACTAGCAGATGTCAGTTGCACATTGAGTCCTTTATGAAATTCATAAATAAAGAATTGTTCTTTCTTTGTGGTTTTAATAAGAGTTCAAGAATTGTTCAGAGTCTTGTAAATGTTATTTTAATAATCCCTTTAAATTTTATCTGTTGCTGTTACCTCTTGAAATATGATTTATTTAGATTGCTAATCCCACTCATTCAGGAAATGCCAAGAGGTATTCCTTGGGGAAATGGTGCCTCTTACAGTGTAAATTTTTCCTCCTTTACCTTTGCTAATATCATGGCAGAATTTTTCTTATCCCTTGTGAGGCAGTTGTTGACTGAGTTTTTCATCCTTACAATCCTGTCCCATGGTATTTAACATAAAAAAAAATAAAACTGTTAACAGATTCTTGCTCGATAGCTTGTTTGTGTCTGTCGTGTTATTAGAGGGAACTCCACTATATATGGTCACTTGAAATTATGATGCAAAGGTTTCTCTTGCATTGAAACCCTCTTGGATATTACAGTATTTTTAATTGAAAGTCCTAATTCTGTTAAGGAAAGGAGTTGATTAAATTTTAAGGTACCACTGGTATTTTGGGAGATTATAATCAGTTTGTTTTCAAGATAATAGAAAATAAGGTCCATGAGAATAGAAGTTATGTGATTTCAGTGAGTTGATGTGTACAGCATGGCTGTGCTCCATCTGATTTACCCCATTCTTAAGTTCTGAGAGTATGTTCTCAAGGAAGATTTAACTCTCTTTGGTTTTAAATTACTTTTTAACCAGCCTAATAAATAAGTCTTACTACTTTTCATAATATTTCATAATAGTTAAAAGTAGGTGTTTTTTTCGTGCTCAATTTGGCACTCAAAATAATGTTCATTATGGAAGTTTGGTAATACTGAGCAAGCCTGTGGAATTTTCTTTATGAAAAATGATTTTAGCCTTTGCAAATGTTAACCATGTGAAACACATTTTCAGTATAAGTATGCGTTACAGGGTTTGATACTTTCCTGCACTTAGGTTTGTCCTATTCTTCATTTATTCATACTAGGATAGAAAATTTTGGAATCAGAAAATAGATCCAGTGTTTAGCTACATACAATCTAGTACAAGTGAATTTTTATTCTTAAACATAGGTGTGTTGGCTCTTTTTTTAAAAGATGCGCTCTACCTGAAAAGGAAATTGGATTTTAGAACTGGATGTGGTGCAGTGAAGTATTTTAGGCCCAGGTCTGTGTACACATTTTATAGAAGAATGAAGTACTCTGAAGTATTTTGGTTGCCTTTTCATTTCAACTGTGTTTTGAATTTGTCAGATCACACATATATTGTGTTATTGGGCGCTGTGGTATCTTTTATAAAACCTCTTGCTTGTGTGCAAAAGTTCCTAAAAGGAAACACAAGTAATGCCTATCCATTACTAGCATGCTATGCTGCATGCTTTACTGCCATTGCTGTATGCTTTACTGTCTTTGTAAAAATCCCCCTCTCCCCTTTTCTGGTAACTGGAAAAGCATGCTAAAAATAGTCTTATATTTTCACCCCATAAATGCAGAATCAGTAATTCCTTGGCTTAAAGCTCTTATATAATCAATATTATTGGTGGTAAATACCAAGTTTGGTATCTCATAGCTATCTTTTTTTAAAGAAATTAAGTTCTTGAAAATTTAGCCAAATCCCGTTTTATGGGAATGCTCTTTAGAATTCATTTTGTTCAGCCCCTTTGTTCTATGGTTGAGAAATCTGAGGCCTTACGAAGGTTAAGAGAACTTTCCCCGTGTCTCACAGGTAGGTAGAGGCAGAGCTGGAACTAGATATCTGGTCTGTTGACTCTAGCTCAGTGTCTTCTGGTAACTGTTGAAAATTGTCTTAGTTTGAGAGATGGCTGAAATAATGAACATAAAATGCTATTTATAATAACAAGTATATGTGAAATTTCTTATTGTAAGACTACTACCGGCTTACTGTTGAATAGTTTGGTTATAGTGTTTAGGCTAGAAATGCCTCCCACATTGGTAATAAACATTACAAAATACAATGTATTTTTAGGTAGGCATTTTATAAAATGCATTATGCCATGGTTGCTTTTGAGATAGATTGTAGTCTGGGTAGCATCTTTAAAATGTATGTGGGCTTAACTGTTGTTCATATCAGGAGATGCTCTGATTGTATAGGTGAGACTCTGTTTCTGTTATTTTTAATTGCTGTATGAAATGTGATCAGATTATTTTACTACCAACAGTTATAGTTTGAAAGTCCAACTGTATTAATTGACTGATAATATGATAATATAGAGATTAAATTGTTTGTCTTCATTCCTTATATGTTTAGAAGTTTTTGCTTTGTCTGCCTGCTTACTTGTATATGTAAGCATGAGGGAAATACACTGTTGCTAATACTGAAATTACAATCAAGTAACTAAGGCCTTGAGTTCATATGTGACACTGAATGCACTAGCTTCCTTCGTTCTATAACTAATGTACCTTAACTTCCCCCATTCTTATATTTACAAGAAGCTAAGTCATTATGTTCTGAGTGTGTGGTATGTTCCCTTAAAAAAAAATGACACTTGGAAGAAAAATGTATGAAATTCAGAAATTCCGATCAAAGAAAAGTAATTCTTTCTTTTTTTTTTTGAGACAGAGTCTTGCTTTGTTGCCCAGGCTGGAGGGCAGTGGTGTGATCTCACCTCACTGCAGCTTCCGCCTCCTGGGTTCAAGTGATTCTCATGGCTCAGCCGCCTGAGTAGCTGGGATTACAGGTGTGAGCCAACAAGCCCGGCTAATTTTTGTATTTTTAGTAGAGACAAGGTTTCACCATGTTGGTCAGGCTGGGCTCAAACTCCTGAATCCGCCTGCCTCGGCCTCCCAAAGTGCTGGGATTACAGGTGTGAGCTGCCGCACCCAGCCAAGAAAAATAATACTCTTAAATACTTAGATGTTCACCTAAAGTTGATATTATTTGGTATGGGAATTACTTTTGAACTGTAATCTTTCAGATTACACCACTTTGAAAACAAGTTTTAACAGTAGGGTAAAAATATAGTTTTTGAGGGTATTCCCAACTTGTGATCTTCTACCACTTTAGAGACATTCAAGTAATAGTTTTCTTAGAGCTTTGCACATTCCTATTCACTGAGATTTTAAAAATTTCACCTTTATTCGAGGGAAGGATCAATGCTTATTACCATTTGGAAAAACGAAGATCAGAAGGTAAATGATCTTTATTTTCTAGCTTTAAAGGGAAATTAAACCATTCATGAATAAACTTTAAAAATGTGAAGTGTCCTTTTCCTTTTCACAATACAAAAAAAATTTCAACAGATTGTGTGGTTTGTGCATTTATATCCTGTTAAGCATTAATAGCTAATCACTGGGACTTGAATTCTGATGGCAGATAGTCTCTTGCTTAGTGAGATGGAGTTAACTATTTTTTAGTAGGAAGTGAGAACAGCTGATTTTCATGCCACGTTTCATAGCCCCACTTTTGGTAGACTACCACCACGCTTCTTCGCGTAAGCAGTGGCATCTTGGGAATGAATGCCCAGCCGCTCGTGGGTTGGTGCAAAGAAGTATAAACATATATCACTAAGGAAAAAGAAAGTTTGTCTTGCCCTTCTGACACAGTGTGTGCACTTCAGGCAATTTTTGGAAAATATAAAAAATTCCAAATTCTGCCTTTCAGCAGCATCAATTGCTAGGAACATTTCATTCATTTCCCTGTAATATTAATGTTCTTTAAGCATAATCACTAATTATAAGTTGTATCCTATTTTTTTCCAGCTTAATTTCTGTGGTTTATTGAAAACCAAGTATAAATGTGACTAAAAGCATTTTGCTTTGTTTTTATAGTTAACTTTCTTAAGGTTATGGACATTTTATAATGTAACATTTGATTGGCCTGGCCTCTTGACAATTCCCTTCTAGTTATGCATATCCTCCTGTTGCCACATTTCTTGTTTTAAAACTCAGTTTCTTGTTTTCCAGTTGTTGCTATGTATAACACCCATCTTGAAAGAGAGTATATAGGAAGTTATTCAGATAACTTTTGTAGTAGTGATATTCAACTATAGCAGTACCTTAACTCATGATGAGCTTAGGAACATAAAAGATAATTGTTGCTTGAATAGCACCCCCAGAGATACTGACCTAATTGGTCTGGGGTGGAGATCTGGCATGGTAGTTTTTTTCAAGCTCCAATCATCGGCCAGACAGTTGCTTTATGTAGGTTTTTAAATGCCAAAGGCAGATATGAAGTAGATTTAATTAAGACTTGACTTCAGCAATACAGGGGAACTTAAAATACTTATTTTTCTTTAAACTGCAGGAGTCACTGTTAGGTATTGCTTAAAAAAAATTGCATAAAAGCTTTGCTTGTCAAGTTAGGATTGCTGGAATACCACTAAAGATTTTTGACTTGTGAATAAATGAGCTGTCATCGCAAAAAGGCGATTTGAGAAATGTGGGCTTCAGTATTAATTGCCATTTTGCTGACACCCAGTGTACCTACCTACCTGAGAAATTTATTTTGTCCATCATGTATTTCTCAAAGCAAAAGGTGGTTTTCAAGTATAATGTCGTTTTCAACATGCTTATTACTTAGTTTTACGTCAGCTCATTTCATCATCATTGATAACTTGTGAAATACTTATCTCCATCCTATGGAATAGGGGAGACGGGTTTAGACAGGTTCAATTAGCTCAAGTCTACACAGCTGAAGTAGCAGAGAAAGTGGGATCTAGATGGTCTGATCCTAGTGATCTACCATATGAAGGACATAGTTTGTGTCCTGGTCCAAGTCAAATATTGACTCCTCACAAACAGTAAGTATGGCAATTTTGTGATGCCTTTGATTCCACTTTACATGGAGTACTATTATTTGTGAAATGTCTTTAAGATTTTTGGTCTTAAATTTTTGAAGACTGCTTTCCCCCTTTATCTCCCAGAAAATTGAGAAGAAGTAAACTCCTGCCCACTAACAATCTCAGTCCGTGAACAAAACCAACATGAACATTCCTAAACAAGAGTGTGTGTTACTCTAAGAAGAAGGCTATAGAATTTATGGAAATGGCTTATGTAACCTACAAGACTGGAGAACAGAATGTGACTGGCCTTTTCTAATGGTCCTTTAAGATTTAATGATTAAAGCAAGAGTTTTTTATAATTGACTTTGTGGTCTAAATTCTTGATACTGTTTATAATTCTACAAAGAACAAAAATTGTTATGTACTATAGGCACTTAAGAACCCTGAGGAAAAATAATACAATGTGTGTGTGTGAGAGAGAGAGTGAGTTACTGACATTGTTCCAAAAAAAAAAAAAAAAAAAAAAAAAATGTGGAGGGTTGAAATGGTAAGGAATTGGAATCTTTTGTATTTTCGAGCAATAAGAATTCCTATTCTTGTTTCAAATAGAGGTTTGTTAGGAATTACAGTTGTGGGGAGCAAACTTTCTTTTTTGTGCTGTTTTAATTCAAAATGTATATCCTTAATTGTATATAATATGTAGATAAATATATGAGGGTATTAAGCTACTTTGAATTAAATTTAAGGATATATTTCACATGAAAACAAATACAAACGAGAATCAAAATAAAGTTTTGCAAAGTATTTCTTTGGGTGCTTTTGTGTACTTTGCCATT